CTGGGATGACGGCTCGAGTGTTAGAGGATCCCACTCTCTCCTCTGGTAGGTGAGGTCAGAGAGCTGAGGGGGCCAGAACAAGTCTTCCTTATCGGATTCTGGGCGGAAAAAGATAAAGTCGGGGAGGACTTTCTCTTTTTAATAAGATTCATCGTTACGAATTGTTCTAGGCAAGCAGACCTCAGGAGAAATAGGCCCAAGTTTTGATTCCTGTTTTCACCAAGTCGCAAGTCCTAATCGTAGCAAGAGGTGCGGGGAAGAGTCGCCTTCCTTCCTGCATAGTGGGATCCAAGTCAGGCTGTCCTTGTTAGCCAGGGTCAAAGGGGCTCTGCCAGGGAAAAACGACGGCAAATGTTTTTCAAGAGGAAGTCTCCAGCCACTTGTGACCTGGGAAATCCGTCTGGGCCAAAAAGATAGTGGAGGCTTGGCTGAGGGCCCCAGGGACACACGTTTCCTCCCGTATGGAGGGGGCGGGACTCTTAATAAAATTACACTGCACACAGAGCTAGCATCAAGATCCGCTCCCGGGATACGCGCACTGCTCCGGGGCCCTCAGGCGGAGACCCAGACCCCGCGCGGGGCGTCAAGCGCAGGCGCACTACCGCCCACAAGCTGGAGCCCGGCTTCGGGGCGGGGCGAGGGTCAGTCACGTGGGCCCGCAGCCCTCTCCTCGATTTCCCTACAAGGACTTGGGCCGACGGGCCCCGCCCTTCGCCGTGCCCTGGAATGTGCGGCCAGGCAAAGCCACAGGACGGACGCAACCATCTGCGGAAAGGATAGGGGGGAGGAAGACTTAACACTGCAACAACAGGTACAAAAAAGAAGGAAACTCAGTAACAGGACCCAGAGGACCATTATATATTGCTCTATATTCTAGGTCGCCCACTTTACACTTCCTTCTCATGCACTTGGTCAATACCACGCCCGCTGACCACACTGGCGACTTCCCTCTCTGTCGCCCCTCCGTGAAGTCAGACCCACTCTGCGGGCCAAGAAAGGTGACCGGGCTTCCTTCCGGCTTGCTAAGCAGAGGCCGGAAGCGGTGGTTTTTAGCGGCTCTCTGGGTAGCAGGGTGGTGTGATAGCGGCAGCGAGGGGCTCGGAGAGGTGCTCGGATTCTCGTAGCTGTGCCGGGTGAGTGGCGCTCGCGTTCGGGCGCGTGAGACTCCTTAATCATGTTGTGTATCTCTCGTTACAGCCCACAATGATTCTGAGCTAAAACACAAAATAAAAACCAGATTCATTGCCACCAGCGCTCACCTCGCCTGACTTAAAAAAAAGGTTATGCTCCTTTAGATCTGTAAACTCAGTCTAAGCCTGTTCTGTAAGTCTCTCTACTTTCCAGTTTCGTACAACAGACACTCCTTGACACCAAGGATCTTTCACTTAATCCCTCAAAAATAAAGACTCGAGCTGGGTGCGGTGGCTCACGCCTGTAATTCCAGCACTTTGGGAGGCCGAGGCAGGTGGATCACGAAGTCAGGAGTTCAAGACCAGCCTGCACAAGGTGGTGAAACCCCGTCTCTACTAAAAATACAAAAATTAGCTGGGCATGGTGGTGGGTGCCTGTAATCCCAGCTACTCCAGAGGCTGAGGCAGAGAATTGCTTGAACCCTGGAGGTGGAGGTTGAGATCGCGCCACTGCACTCCACCCTGGGCGACAGAGCAAGACTCCGTCTCAAAAATAAATAAATAAAAATAAATAAGTAAATAAAGACTCGACTTTATGATTGAGGAGCTTCGTAATTTGGAAACCTCAGGTCCTTACCTGGCGATCTTTGCATCCTAAAGAATAATTACATTGACATGAAATCTTTTCAATTTATTTTACCCTAGCTTGCTTTTTGTAAAAAGCAATTTCAGGGGGGAGGGGGGAGGGATAGCATTAGGAGATATACCTAATGTTAAATGACGAGTTAATGGGTGCAGCACACCAACATGGCACATGTATACATATGTAACCTGCACGTTGTGCACATGTACCCTAAAACTTAAAGTATAATAATAAAGCAATTTCAACTTTTTTAGATTAAGGGGTATACCCTAGTTTTCTAAACTTCGATGAGAGTTGTGCATTTGCTGAAGGCTTATTACATGAAGAGTGACAGTCTAAATTGTTTGAAGGAAAGTAAAATGAACAACAAACTAGAATCAGCAAAGAGGACCCTGACAATATCAGAAATGATCTGCTCCTTGAGATCATAGCACTGTTCCTGATTTGACTCCCTCCACCATTATTTATTCTCCCCACACTTTTAGTTTGGTAGGGAAAAAACCCCACAGTTTCTGTATTTTGGAACAGTGACTGTGCAGCCAAACTCCCTATCGCTGAAAGGTTTCTGGTGGAAAATAACTCATAGATCAGAATCCAGCCTCCTTGAAAAAGTAAAGGCCTAGGTAGTAACTTCCTCAACATTACACTGCCAGTTTTTGATAGAATTAACTACCTTAATTTGTTAGAATTGAGACTAACAGCCGAATCTCTTCATTCTAACAATGCTTTGTAGCTTCTAAATGATCCCACACGGGGTTTTTCAAGGTCTTCCTCCTCCCCAATCCCTTAATTACTCAGAAACATCTTTTCTGAACTCACAGCATTTGATAATTATGTACCATGTTAGGAATTATTTTTCATTATTGTCACACGTTTTAAGTTTAGAGTCATACTTCTGGAATGAAAACTATGACTCATTTCATAAGTTGAACCAATCATCTCATTTCTTTATAGTTGCCTCCCCAACTATATTAAGCTCCTTGAAGATAGGACACATGCCTTACATTTCTTAACTCTTAGCTAGTATTCAACATAATTAATATGACGTTTGATACATATTAGTTTAATTAACTTCATAATAAAATTGATAAGATTAAGTATTGAATGTGCTGAAGAAGAGCTCTATATGAGGCCATTGTCAGTGCTGACCCAAAAAAAAAAAAAAGCTTTTTTACTTTAAAAATCTATTTTATAATACATTTACAATTCAAAAAAGTGCGTGATTAAAAGAATAGGAAATATATCAGAATTCAGAAAACATACTACTTTACAACCAAAACTAAGCATTTTGAAAATGTATCTAGAGGACCCTCGTAAATTTAGTTATATGAGATTTTATATAATAGATTAAAAAATCAGATGTGTCAGCCGTTTGACCTCATCAGTTTCTTTGTTCTTAAAATAGCTGACATTTCTGCATCATTAGGGAAAGACAATGTTGTCACACAAAACAGACTATTTTTAAAGATGTGCTTTGGCTTGCAAAGGCGTGACATGCCTAAAATATTAAAGCGATATGGACTGGTAAACGTGTCACTCATTGGGTTTCAACCTCTTGCTCCAAGTCCTTGCGTACATTTAAGAATTGGAGGAATAATATATTCTATATCTCTTTGTATTTTTTAAAGACAGCATTTATAACAGACGAGGAAAGTACATCCTCATGTAGTTTAGATGTGAATGGGATTTACTACCCCCAAAGGTGTTATAGAATGAAAATATGCATTTATGAATAGTTTTAAGTCATGAAAGGCAGCATCCTAAAAGTTGATTAAAGAATTCTAGGAAATTTGGGAACAGCATATATATCATAACTTCTGTGCTATGTAGGATATATCTTTTCAACAATATATTCCAGTTGCCATACGGTGCTGTATTGGATGGGCTGGAATTTGTGACTATCCTTTGTGGAATTTCCTATTAAAATCTGAAAACAGATTTAGCTTTAAAAAATTTGAGGCAGAGCTTTTCTAATCATTCCATAATTGTATTTAGTCTGGACGATATGGTTATAATCAAGGAAAGAATGTAAGAAATTACTTTTTAAACACATCGGAAACACATTCTTAGGGTCACTTTGGAGTGCTGAGATCTAGGTGGTAGTTCATTCTTTGCAGTCCACAGACTTATTTTTAGACCAATGGCATAGTGTTTTGCCAGATCATAGCTAAATGTTGTTTTCAGAACGTAAGCTTTAAAATTGTTATCCTGGTCAGAGTGAAATCAGTAGTGCCTATTTTAGACCTGCTTGGAAGAATATAACTCAATGCAGTGTCTTACTTTTGCTGCTGAGCGGTTTTGCAGACTACCATCTTCCCTGCAACTCTGAAGGATGGTATGGTAGAATTTTATTGTCTGATGACTGAGTTGGTTTTTATTGTATTTCCTTTCCTAATTAGGACTTAACCACCACCATGTCGAGCAAAAGAACAAAGACCAAGACCAAGAAGCGCCCTCAGCGTGCAACATCCAATGTGTTTGCTATGTTTGACCAGTCACAGATTCAGGAGTTCAAAGAGGCCTTCAACATGATTGATCAGAACAGAGATGGTTTCATCGACAAGGAAGATTTGCATGATATGCTTGCTTCATTGGGTAATGCTCAGTTTAAATATTAATCTATTGGAAATTAAAATTATGACCCCTTTTAAAAATTTAGGGAAGAATCCAACTGATGAGTATCTAGATGCCATGATGAATGAGGCTCCAGGCCCCATCAATTTCACCATGTTCCTCACCATGTTTGGTGAGAAGTTAAATGGCACAGATCCTGAAGATGTCATCAGAAATGCCTTTGCTTGCTTTGATGAAGAAGCAACTGGTAAGTGAGAGGTAACCTTTAATTATAAAGTGTGTATTCTGATCCCTTGTTCTTTATTCTCCAGGCACCATACAGGAAGATTACTTGAGAGAGCTGCTGACAACCATGGGGGATCGGTTTACAGATGAGGAAGTGGATGAGCTGTACAGAGAAGCACCTATTGATAAAAAGGGGAATTTCAATTACATCGAGTTCACACGCATCCTGAAACATGGAGCCAAAGACAAAGATGACTGAAATAACTTCAAATTCCAGCCAAACGTTCCTTGTTGCCACTTTGGGTATTCTGAGATTTTCTCTTGCATGCCCTTAGCTTTACAGCTTTTGCATTTCCTGTTGTATTTATTCTCAGCCATTTTGGGCATATGTATCTTTATAATCAGACTGGAAACGGGACTTTCTATTAATATCATTTTCAGAATAAAAAATAGGATAATTTAACCTACCAGCCCTTCTCCCCCAATAACTGTGGTCTATACAGAGTCAATATATTTTTTCAGAGAAAGTTATTCGCTCGATTTTTTCTGAATCATAATTAAACTTTATGATAAAATACTTACTTGTTTAAACTTCTTATTTACCAAACTT